CCGGCGGCCTCTCCGGGCCCAGAAGCTCCTCAAGTCGGCCTCTCCAGACCCACTTGCAGCCTCCCGGCGTCCTCTCCGGGCCCAGCTCTTCCTCCCGGCTGCGTCTGCAGGCCCGACTCCTGCCTCCCAACAACGTCTTTGGACTCAGTGCCTGCCCAGCTCGTGGTGGCCTTGGTCGGCCCACAGCTTCTTCAAGCCAAGCTCCCCAGGCCCAGCTCAGGCCTCACGGTGGCCTCTCCAGGCTCAGCTCCTGCCCTCCGACGGCGTCTCCAGGCCCCAAACGGCCTCCGGTCGGTGGGCTTCTCCAGGCCCAGCTTGGGCCTCCCGGCGGCCTCTGCAGGCCCAAGTGGTCCTGAAGTCAGCCTCTCCAGGCCCAGCTCCGGCCTCCCAGCAAGCAAGCTCTTTTGGCTCAGCTCCTGCCCAGCTCCCGCCGGCTTTTGTAGACCCTGAACTTTCTCCAGCGAAGCTCCTCAGTCCCACCTCCTGCCTCCCGGTGGCCTGTACAGGCCCAGGTCTGGCTGGAGAACAGCCTCTGCAGGCCCCGCTCTTGCCTCCCAGGGGCGTCTCCAGGCCCAGCTCTCGCCTCACGGCGGCCTCCCGGGACCAAGTCCCTGCCTGCCTCCCAGCAGCCTGTGTGCGGCCCAGCTCCTCCGTCACGGTGGCCTGTTGAGGCCCAACTCATGCCTCTGGCACCCTTTCCAGAGGCGTGAGCCCCTGCCTCACATTGGCCTCTCTCACGCTGAGGGAGGTCAGCGTGAGCCCCTGCCTCACACTGGCCTCTCTCACGCTGAGGGAGGTCAGCGTGGGCCCCTGCCTCAAACTTGCCTCTCTCACGCTGAGGGAGGTCAGCGTGAGGCCGTGCCTCACACTGGCCTCTCTCACGCTGAGGGAGGTCAGCGTGAGGCCCTGCCTCACACTGGCCTCTCTCACGCTGAGGGAGGTCAGCGTGAGGCCCTTGCCTCACACTGGCCTCTCTCACGCTGAGAGAAGTCCTCCCTCACGCTGGCCTGTTGAGGCCCAGTTCATGCCTCTGTTGGCTTCTCCTGGCCCAGCCCCTGCCTGTTGGCGGCCTCTAGAGGCCCAGCCTCTACCTCAACAGTGGGCCCTCCACGCCCACCTCTTTCCTCGCCGTGGCCTCCTCGGGCCAGGCTCCCGCCTTGGGGCGGCCCCCGGAAGCCCAGCTCCTGCCTCACGGCCCTCCGGAGGCCAAGCTCATGCGTCAGGGCGGCCTCTCCCGGCCTGGCGTTTGCTCCTTTGCATGGGCTCCAGGTCCTGCACTTCCTCCAGTCGGCCTCTCCAGACCCAGCTCTTCCTCCCAGCAGCCTCTGCAGGACCAGACTGTCGTCAAGTAGGCCTGTCCAGGGACAGCTCCTGCCTCCCGGCGGCCTCTGTAGGCCCAGACTGTCTTCAAGTAGGCCTGTCCAAGGACAGCTCCTGCCTCCCGGAGACCTCTGTAGGCCCAAGTCGTCCTCAAGTCGGCCTCCCCAGGCCCAGCTCCGGCCTCTCGGCGGCCTCTCCAAGTGCAAAAGTTCCTCGAGTCAGTCTCTCCAGGCCCAGGTCCTCCTGTCTCCCAGTGGCCTCTTTCGGCCTAGCCCAGTTCATGCCTCCTGGTGGCCTTCCCAGGCCCCACTTTTGACTTTCCGCAGCCTCTGCAGATTCCGAACTTGACCTCCAGTCGGCCTCTCCAGGCCCGGCCTCCTGCCTCCCGAAGGCCTGCACAGGGCCAGTCTCTGCCTCACAGTGGGCTCTCCACCCCCAGCTAGCTCTCGCCTCACTGCAGCCTCCCAAGTCCAAATCTCCTGCCTCTTGGCCGCTTCGGCAGGCCCAGCTCCCACCTGCCAGTGGCCTCTTCAGGCCCATGGGGCTCATTCCTCACAACGGCCTTTCCAGGCCCATTTTTTCCCGTCCGACTGCCTCTCAGGACCCAGAACCTCTGGGCCCACTTGAGGAGATGCAGCCAGGAGGAACAGCTGGGCTTGCAGAGGCTGCCATGAGGGAGGCAGAGGCTGGGCCTCCTGAAGTCGGCCTCTCCAGACCCACTTGCAGCCTCCCGGCGTCCTCTCCGGGCTCAGCTCTTCCTCCCGGCTGCGTCTCCAGGCCCGACTCCGGCCTCCCAACAACCTCTTTGGACTCAGCTCCCGCCCAACTCCCGGTGGCCCTGGTTGGCCCACAACTTCCTGAAGCCAAGCTCCCCAGGCCCAGCTCAGGCCTCACGGTGGCCTCTCTAGGCTCAGCTCCTGCCCTCCGACGGTGTCTCCAGGCCCCGAACGGCCTCCAGTCGGTGGATTCCTCTATGCCCAGCTTGGGCCTCCCGGCGGCCTCTGCTGGCCCAAATCGTCCTGAAGTCGCCCTCTCCAGGCCCAGCTCCGGCCTCCCGGCGGCCTCTCCAGGCGCAACGCATCGTCAACGAGGGCCCCTCCGGGGCCAGCTCCTGCCTCTCGTCAGCCTCTAGAGACCCAGCCTCTGCCTCCCGCATGGCGGCCTCTGCAGGCCCAGACTGCCCTTGAGTCAGGCTCTCCAGGGCCAGCTCCAGCCTCCCGGCAGACTCTGCAGGCCCAAGTCATCCTCAAGTCGGCCTGGAAGTGGGCCTGGAAGAGCTGCACGTTGGCCTCCCCGGGCCCAGCTCCGTCCTCTCGGCGGCCTCTCCAGGTGCAAAACTTCCTCGAGTCAGCCTCTCCAGGTCCAGCTCCTCCTGCCTCCCAGTGGCCTCTTTCAGTCCAGCCCAGCTCGTGGCTGTAGGCAGCCTTCCCAGGCCCTGCTTTTGACTTTTGGCGGCCTCTTCAGGCCCAGAACTTGATCTCCAGTCAGCTTTTGCAGGCCCGGCATCCTGCCTCCCGAAGGCCTCTTTCAGCCCAGCCCAGCTCGTGGCTGTAGGCAGCCTTCCCAGGCCCTGCTTTTGACTTTTGGTGGCCTCTTCAGGCCCAGAACTTGATCTCCAGTCAGCTTTTGTAGGCCCGGCATCCTGCCTCCCGAAGGCCTGCACGGGCCCGGCCTCGGAATCACAGCAGACTCTCCACGCCCAGCTAGCTCTCACCTCACTGTGGCCTCCCCAGTCCAAAGCTCCTGCCTTTCGGCCGCTTCGGCAGGCCCAGCTCCCGCCTGCCAGTGGCCTCTTTAGGCCCAGCTCATTCCTCACAATGGCCTTTCCAGGCCCCATTTTTCCCTTCCGGCAGCCTCTTGGCCTCTAATTTTTTTTATCTTTTGTGTATAAATCCCAAAATATGGAATTTTGGAATATTTCCACCATTATATAAATATTTTGGTAGGTAATTTATTTGGAGTGAGTTTCTGCACCAAGCCCGAATTTTTTATTTTATTTTCCTTATTATTTGGTGTTAAACAGGTTTAATGACAGTCATGGCAACTTTTTGGCACAATAGAAAATATCGCCCATGATCAACGTGTTCTGTTCTGGGGAAGGGGGCAAAGGCAGGGTGAATCACTTTCTTAAAAAGTACAACTCAAGTTGGGAGTGCAGAGGGAATCGGGAGAAAACCCTCCCGCTGCCTGTGTCGAAGTGCAGGAGCCCCCACCCCCATACTCACCTGAGTCCAGCCCCTCTGGAGAAAGAAGGGGTGCATGAACTCCCCCTATTCCACAGGCACCTCCCTGTGGCCCAAGGCCCTCTTCACACTCCATCTTGTAGCCCCAGCAGGAGCTATTTTCCGAAAAGTGAAAAGCTCTGAAGGTCCCACACTTCATGGTATGTACAGGGGCTCAGAGGAGGGAAACTGCCCAGCTTTCCCCCGGCACAGCTGCAGGGGTAGGGGGTATATATAAGAGGAGCAGGCCTTGGCCAGGCGTGGTGGCTCACACCTGTAATCAC